ATATTAATACACCTATGCTCAGAAGAAATACCAGAAAGGAAGGATCAAAATACCAATTTTTGGGTAATATGATTAATGTTGATTTTAATTAATAGTGGATAATTTTACTGTCTTCTAGGATGATCAGATATTACTTATGAAAAAGGAAATTACTTAGCATTGAAACTGGCTTCTGGCATAGAGAGAAGGGATGAGGATCTGATGAACGTGGATCAGCAATATGCCACGTTTACTAATGTTTGTTACCGTGTTGGCAGTGACATCAGGGTGCCAATGGCACACTATTGATTCAGACATAAGGATGTGAATACCAGGGACTCAAGAGAAGGGACAGCTTCAGAACTATACACACTTGAGCCATATTTTTATTCTCTTTATCTAAAATGTTCTGATTTTGTAGGATAATTATTTGCCTTTTTCTTTTTACTTTAGACAAAATCCATTTTCATTTGTTTATTAAATAATTATAAGTACACAAAAGAATATTTACAATATAAAGGTAAAGTGGAGAAAATACTCATGAACAGAAAGTCAGTGTCCAGAAATGGAGTATGACCATTGATCCTGTAAGAGTTCCCTAAGGCAGCAGTCCCCAACCTTTTTGGCACCAGGAACTGGTTTCGTGGAAGATAATTTTTCCACAGACAAAGGGTGGCGGTGATGTTTTTGGGATGATTCAAGCACATTACTTTCATTGTGTATTTTATTTCTATTATTATTACATTGTAATATATAATGAAATAATTATACAACTCACCATAATGTAAAATCAGTGGGAGCCCTGAGCTTGTTTTCTTACAACTAGACGGTCCCATCTGGGGGAAACGGGAGACAGTGACAGATCATCAGGCACTAGATTCTCATAAGGAGCACGCAAGCTAGATCCCTCGCATGTGCAGTTCACAATAGGGTTTGCGGTCCTATGAGAATCTAATGTTGCTACTGACCTGATGGGAGGCAGAGCTCAGGTGGTAATGCAAGCAGTGGGGAGTGGCCATAAATAGAGATGAAGCTTTGCCAGCTCGCACACCTCTCACCTCCCGTGGTGTGATCTGGTTCCTAACAGGTAACAGACCGGTACTGGTCCATGGCGCGGGAGTTGGGGACCTCTGCCCTATGGGATCCTCCATTCCTTTCTCCTTTCCTCTCTGGCTTGAGAAAACCACAGTCCTAAATTTTTTATTATTGCTTTGCTTTTCTTTATAATTTAATTCCTAAGTGATATTTTAGTTTTGTGTGCTTTTGTACTTCATTAAGTAGAATTATACTTATTCTTCTGCAACTTGCATTTTTCACTCGATATCTTATTTCCAAGTTTTATCCATGTGGTGTGTATAGTGATAGTTCATTCATTTTGCTATTGTCCAGTCTTTATCATGGAAATGCACCACAGTATGCTTATGTATTGTCCTGTTTATGAACTTTTGTGTGACTTACAGTTTGTTGACACTATGAAAGCTTTTATTAATGGCGTCTGATGTGCATGTATAACATCTAATGCTCATGTAGGTTGTCTCAGGTCTATACACAGTGGAATTGCTAGGTTATAGGGTATGTGAATGTCCAATTTTAATATACAATGTAGACCATGCTAAATCATTTTCCAATTATTTTTATCTATTTATATTCTTGCCAGCAGTATATGAGAGCTTCTATCTTTGCACAGTCACCAACATTTAGTAATGTCAGACTTGTAAATTTTTGCTAATCTACTGAGCGTGAACTAATTTAATTTGTATTTCCCTGAGCATCAGTGAAGTCAAGCATGTTTGCTTCAGTGAAGTCAAGCATGCTTTCCTGGGTTTATTAACATTTGTGATTTCTGTCTATAAATCATCTGTTCAGGTCTTTTGACCCATATTTCTATTGGATTATTTCTGGTTTTAAAGTGGGTCTGTAGGAATTCTGTATATATCGGGAACAAATCTTTTTAGTTATATATGTGAGAGATATCTTCTTCCAATTAGTGGCTTGTCTTTTCATTTTCCATATAGCGTCTTTGATAAAGAGCCATTATTAATCTTGTTCGTCCGTTTTTCATGGTTTGCCTTTTTGTGTCTTAAGAAGTCCCTTCCTAACCAGAGGTTCATAAACACAAACTTCTAGATTGTCTTCTAAAATGTTTATAGTTTTGTCCCTGTGAATGGTTTAAAGGTGTCCAATGTGTTTTTTCTATAGAGATAACTGTTCTAGGACAATCTATTAAAAACTCTTCTGTTGTAGGACTTTCTCCTTAGTTCAGCTAAAAACGGGTCCTTGTCACACGACCATGAAAGATTAGGCTTGCAGACACTTTGAAGGGTGAGAAAAATGGAATTTATTGGGTGAAAAGGAAAAAAACTCAGCAAAGCAAGAGAGCTTCCTGTTAACAGATCCCCATCTCACAGATAGAATTCCCAGTTACCACCCCGGAAAAAGAAAGGACAGACTCCTACCCCCTAAAACCGGCAGAAACTTCCATGGCTCAACCTGTTCTCCCAGTGCTCAGGCCGGTGGGAGTTTCTCCAGGGACCCCTTTGTATTTGAATGTTTCATTTTCTTTCCCTACAGAGGTGTAAATGCCAGCTGACTGGAATCATGTCATAGATGAAGTTTCTCTCTGAGTGTGGACCTGTTTCCTGGGTTCCCTGGAGAACACAGGCATTTGAGTCAGCCAGATGTTGAGGGGCCCTACCAGGGAACTTCTTTATATTTTAAATAAGAAGTCATTTATCTCACATAACAAGTTAGAAGCTATTCTGGGTTAACCCAAGGCACAATGATGGCATCAAGAACCCCGGCTCTTCCCATATTTTCCTCTGCCAGAGTCAGTTTGTCAGTGATGATTCCTCACAGCTCCAACTGCTTCGAGCCACATCTGCAGTGGAAAAAAGGCTTCATATTTTAAATTCTAACCTCAAGGTTGTTGTGGACGACCCAGGTGGTGTGCATTCAAGTTGCAAGCTGCTTTCCCATGCAGTCCCACTCAGGGTCACGAGTTCTCAGGGGAGGATTTTTTTCTCTGTCCATTCAGTCCTGAGTTTCAAGATGGGCAACTTGCCTTTCAGATCCCTGTGTAAAGAATGAAGGTATTTATTTCTAGTTCACCTGACTCTCAGGGTGCAGCCCTTGGGGCCTACAATTTACACAGGAATCTCACATTAAACCCCTCTCCATGGGCGGGCCTTGGGCTTTGTCCTCTGCCCTTACGCCTCATGAGACAGTGAAGAGCTAAGCTGGAATTCACCAAGGTGGTAAATGTAGACCTCCCTGAAAGCTTGTCATTGCCTTCTGTTTTATCAATTCTGCCTAAAGGTTTGTTGGAGACTGAACCGTTGCAAGGAACAGACGAAGATGCAGTAGCCAGTGCTGACTTCTCTAGCATGCTCTCTGAGGAGGAAAAGGAAGAGTTAAAAGCAGAGTTAGTTCAGGTATGTTTAGTAATCTTATTGTTGCTATTTCTTTTTCCCCCACCATTTCCCCTCCGCCTTGTAGCTAGAAGACGAAATTACAACACTACGACAAGTTTTGTCAGCGAAAGAAAGGCATCTAGTTGAGATAAAACAAAAACTCGGCATGAACCTGATGAATGAATTAAAACAGAACTTCAGCAAAAGCTGGCATGACATGCAGACTACCACTGCGTAAGTATCATATGAACAGTGTTTTATTAACTATAAAAACCATGTTGTTCTGTTTTATTTCTAGCTACAAGAAAACACATGAAACCCTGAGTCACGCAGGGCAAAAGGCAACTGCAGCTTTCAGCAACGTTGGAACGGCCATCAGCAAGAAGTTCGGAGACATGAGGTACTGTGGGAAAATACCATGGGAACGGCGCTTTTTTCCCCTTTAATCTGCTTTTGCTCTGAAGTTACTCCATTCGCCATTCCATAAGTATGCCTGCTATGAGGTAATGTGTGTAAAATATTTTATGTAATATTATGGAGCTGACCTCTCTCTTTTTGTTATTTTAGGAATTCTCCTACTTTCAAATCATTTGAGGAGAGGGTTGAGACAACTGTCACAAGCCTCAAGGTACAGATGAAGTGAATTCTGTGTGAGTGGGTTAACTGCATTTTTGTGGATCTGCTCATTTCAGACGAAAGTAGGCGGTACGAACCCTAATGGAGGCAGTTTTGAGGAGGTCCTCAGCTCCACGGCCCATGCCAGTGCCCAGAGCTTGGCAGGAGGCTCCCGGCGGACCAAGGAGGAGGAGCTGCAGTGCTAAGTCCAGCCAGCGTGCAGCTGCATCCAGAAACCGGCCACTACCCAGCCCATCTCTGCCTGTGCTTATCCAGATAAGAAGACCAAAATCCCGCTGGGAAAAACCCAGGCCTTGACATTGTTATTCAAATGGCCCCTCCAGAAAGTTTAATGATTTCCATTTGTATTTGTGTTGATGATGGACCACTTGACCATCACATTTCAGTATTCATAGATGACTGTCACATTTTAAAATGTTCCCACTTGAGCAGGTACACAACTGGTCATAATTCCTGTCTGTGTAATTCGATGTATATTTTTCCAAACATGTAGCTATTGTTTGCTTTGATTTTTGCTTGGCCTCCTTTATGATGTGCATGTCCTTGAAGGCTGAATGAACAGTCCCTTTCAGTTCAGCAGATCAACAGGATGGAGCTCTTCATGACTGTCTCCAGCAATAGGATGATTTACTATAAATTTCATCCAACTACTTGTGATCTCTCTCACCTACATCAATTATGTATGTTAATTTCAGCAATTAAAAGAATTGATTTTAATGACTTTGAATTCTTAATTTCTTTGTCTTAAAAGTTGCTAGTTATGATTTTACAGATGCAATTTTAAATCAACTTTTAGCCAGGTGCGGCGGCTCACACCTGTAATCCCAACTATTTTGGATGCCAAGGTGAGAGGATTGCTTGAGGCCAGGAGTTAAAGATCAGCCTGGGCAACACAGACCCTGTCTCTACAAAAAAAGAAAAAAATTAGCCAGACATAGTGTTGCTTGCCTGTAGTCCCAGCTACTCTAGAGGCTGAGGCAGGAGGATTGCATGAGCCTAGGAGTTCGAAACTGCAGTGAGCTATGATTGCACCACTGCACTACTCCAGCCTGGGTGACAGAGTGGGACACTGTCTCCAAAAATAGTAATAATAAGTAGTCAACTTTTACTGCTAATTTGGTGAACATGAGAGAGGATATGAAAATAAATATTACCTCAGCTATCCTAGGATGTTAAAATAATCTCCAATTTTAAAATTCTCTCCAATCTACATACAGTAGTAGTTAGTCAGATAAAGGATATCCAAAAAAGAGATAGCTAGAAAATGGGAGAAGCAGAGTTCTGCAACCCCTTTCAGTTTGTAAATTGTTCACATGTATGAAAATAACTGGTATTTATCAATCCACTCAGATTTCTGCACTAACTTTTATCTTATATATCATATGTATCTCTTTTCTTTTTCTAAATGGGAACATATATTTGTTATTAGGTGGCAGAGATATAGCCTTAAGATATATTTGTAAAATGCACACTGAATAGACATCCAACCTAAAAAAAATCACTATTTAAAAAGCCCATATAATATATACATATTTGTTAGCATGCTAATTGTTCATGTTTTGTGTTTATTAAATAGAAGTGATATATATGACATTTTGAAGTAAAGCACATCTGAAAAATTCTACTCAAATTAATGGAGCATGACAATCTGTGCAATCTGTA